GTCCGTTTTGACAGGGTGCTGATTGGTGTGTTTACAATCCCTGAGCTAGACACAAAAGTTCTCCACCTCCCCACTAGATTAGTTAGATACAGAGTATGGACACAAAGATTCTTCAAGTCGCCACCAGAGTAGCTAGATACAGAGTGTCGATTGGTGCATTCACAAACCGTGAGCTAGACACAGGGTGCTGATTGGTGTGTTTACAAACCTTGAGCTAGATACAGAGTGCCCATTGGTGTATTTACAATCCCTTAGCTAGACATAAACGTTCTCCAAGTCCCCACCAGAGTAGCTAGATACGGAGTGTCCATTGGTGCATTTACAAACCCTGAGCTAGACACAGGGTGCTGATTGGTGTGTTTACAAACCTTGAGCTAGATACAGAGTGCCGATTGGTGTATTTATAATCCCTTAGCTAGACAAAAAGGTTCTCCAAGTCCCCACCAGACTCAGGAGCCCAGCTGGCTTCACCCAGTGGATCCCGCACCAGGCGCAGGTGGAGCTGCCTGCCAGTCCCGCGCAGTGCGCCGCCACTCCTCAGCCCTTGGGTGGTCGATGGGATTGGACGCCGTGGAGCAGGGGGCGGCGCTCGTCAGGGAGGCTCGGGCTGCGCAGGAGCCCCAAGGCGGTGCGGAAGCTCAGGCATGGCGGGCTGCAGGTCCCGAGCCTTGTCCCGCGGGGAGGCAGCTAATGCCCTGCGAGAAGTCGAGCACAGCAGCTGCTGGTTCAGGTGCTAAGCCCCTCACTGCCCGGGGTGGCGGGGCCTGCCGGCCACTCAGATTGCGGGGCCCGCCGAGCCCACGCCCACCCGGAACTCGCGCTGGCCCGCAAGCACCGCGAGCAGCCCCGGTTCCCGCCCGCGCCTCTCCCTCCACACCTTCCCGCAAGCTGAGGGAGCCGGCTCTGGCCTTGGCCAGTCCAGAAAGGGGCTCCCACAGTGCAGCGGCGGGCTGATGGGCTCCTCAAGCGCGGCCAGAGTGGGCGCCAAGGCCGAGGAGGCGCCGAGAGCGAGCGAGGGCTGCGAGGACTGCCAGCATGCTGTCACCTCTCAATGTAAGATTTGAGTTCCTTACCATGACATGTAATACATTTTAAATTTTTTTTTTTTCTGTGACAGGTCAGCTGAGGAGAGGAAAGGATTCTTAGCTTGAGTTCACTCCAGTTGCCTAATGTCATGCCCATTGCTCAAGCCCATGTGGCCTGTTTGAAGGTAGGCTGCCCTGCTTCTTGTGAAGTGTCCTCGTGCTTTAAGTAGATTTCTGTTTTTCCTACAGGAGAACTGCTTATCTGTGCAGCAATCTATCCGAGGGCCTTTGGGCCATTATGCTGTGAATGTGACATCTGCAGCCAAGCTCTGCAGTCAGAGTCTATGTAACAATCATGGAAGAGTATTCGAAAAACACCTGAGTCCTCCTTCTATCTGCATATGCCTGAAAGCAGTGGTAAGAAATATGTTCTAAACAAGAGTTTCAGACTATTCCTTTCTTTTTGTTTTCCTTCTAACAGTCAGGTCCCTCAGCTGCAGGTCTGTTGGAGTTTGCTGGAGGTCCATTCCAGACCTTGTTTACCTGGGTATCACCAGCGGAGGCTGCAGAACCGCAAGTATTGCAGAAGAGCAAATATTGCTGAACAACAAATATTGCTGCCTGATCCTTTCTCTGGAAGCTTCGTCCCAGAGGGCAGCCGCCTATATGAGTTGTCTGTCCACCTCTACTGGGAGGTGTCTCCCAGATAGGCTACACGGGCATCAGGGACTCACTTGAGGAGGCAATCTGTCCTTTCTCAGAGCTCAAACGCGGTGCTGGGAGAACCACTGCTCTCTTCAGAGCTGTCAGACAGAGACGTTTAAGTCTGCAGAAGTTGTCTGCTGCCTTTTTTTGAGCTATGTCCTGCCCACAGAGATGGAGTCTAGAGGCAGTAGGCCTTGTTGAGCTGTGGTGGGCTCCACCCAGTTCGAGTTTCCTAGCTGCTTTGTTTACCTACTCAAGCCTCAGCAATGGCGGACACCCCTCCCTCAGCCAGGCTGCTGCCTCACAGTTCAATCTCAGACTGCTGTGCTAGGAGTGAGCAAGGCTCTGTGGGCGTGGGACCCACCGAGCCAGGCACGGGAATCACCTTGTCTACTGGTTGCTAAGTCCTTGGGAAAAGCACTATTTTGGTGGGAGTGTCCTGTTTTTCCAGGTAGTCTGTCACGGCTTACCTTAGCTAGGAAAGGGAAATCCCCCAATCTCTTACACTTCCTGGGTGAGGCGATGCCCCCGCCTGCTTCAGCTCGCCCTCCTTGGACTGCACCCACTGTCCAACCAGTCCCAGTGAGATGAACCAGGTACCTCAGTTGGAAATGCAGAAATCACCCGTCTTCTGCGTCGATCATGCTGGGAGTTGCAGACTGGAGCTGTTCCTATTTGGCCATCTTCCAGTTTCAATAGTTCTTTATTTTATTTATGCTATCTATTTCTTTTCCTTTTTTTTTTTTTTTTTTTTTTTTGAGATGAAGTCTTACTCTGTTGCCCAGGCTAGAGTGTAGTGGTGTGATCTCGGCTCACTGCAACCACTGCCTCCTGGGTTCAAGTGATTCTCCTGACTTAACCTCCTGAGTAGCTGGGACTACAAGAGCATGCCATCATGCCCAGCTAATTTTTGTATTTTTAGTAGAGATGGGGTTTCACCATATTGGCCAGAATGGTTTTGCATTCCTGACCTCAAGTGATCTGCCTGCCTCAGCCTCCCAAAATGTTGGGTTACAGGGGTGAGCCACCGTGCCTTGCTATTTATGCCATCTATTTCACTGAAGATTCCGCCTCTCATTTCTTGAGTCATTTTTTTTAAATTTCCTTAAATTGGACTTCACATTTTTCTGATGCCTCCTTGTTTAGCTTAATAACTGACCTTCTGAATTCTTTTTTAGGAAAATCAGGAATTTCTTCTTGGTTTGGAGCCATTGCTGGTGAGCTAGTGTAATTTTTTGGGGGGGATGTTTGTAATAACATGTTTGTCTGAACCACGCACAGGACATCCTTTGCCATTCAACCTCTGATTTGCACAAGGTGACTAAAGGACCAGCAGCAAACAAAAGCAAAGGTAAAATAGACTTTTTTTTCCTGTTTGTAAAATATGACTAACAGAAAATTAAATCTCTCCACAGGTCTTCTAGAGTGCACTAAAGCAGAAGATAACGTAACATTTTTATCTTACCATGAAAGTATTATCTGAAGGACAGTTAAAGCTTTGTGTTGTTCAACCAGTACATCTCACTTCATGGCTCCTTATATTTTTTATTCTAAAGTCTATCTCTTGTCTAAAACCTGCTCGACTTCCAATTTATCAAAGGAAACCTTTTATAGCTGCTTGGAATGCTCCAACAGATCAGTGTTTGATAAAATATAATTTAAGACTAAATTTGAAAATGTTTCCTGTGATTGGAAGCCCACTGGCCAAGGCCAGGGGGCAAAATGTCACTATATTTTATGTCAACAGATTGGGATACTATCCGTGGTATACATCACAAGGGGTCCCCATTAATGGAGGTCTCCCACAGAACATAAGTTTACAAGTACATCTGGAAAAAGCTGACCAAGATATTAATTATTACATCCCTGCTGAAGATTTCAGTGGACTTGCTGTTATAGATTGGGAATATTGGCGACCACAGTGGGCCCGGAACTGGAACTCAAAAGATGTTTACAGACAGAAGTCAAGAAAGCTTATTTCCGATATGGGAAAGAATGTATCAGCTACCGATATTGAATATTTAGCCAAAGTGACCTTTGAAGAAAGTGCAAAAGCTTTCATGAAGGAAACCATCAAATTGGGAATTAAGAGCCGACCCAAAGGCCTTTGGGGTTATTATTTATATCCTGATTGCCACAATTATAACGTTTATGCCCCAAACTACTCTGGGTCATGCCCAGAAGACGAAGTCTTGAGGAACAATGAGCTCTCTTGGCTCTGGAACAGCAGTGCTGCTTTATATCCTTCTATCGGTGTCTGGAAATCCCTTGGAGACAGTGAAAACATTTTGCGCTTCTCCAAATTTCGGGTGCATGAATCCATGAGGATCTCCACCATGACATCTCATGATTATGCTCTGCCTGTATTTGTCTACACAAGGCTAGGGTACAGAGATGAACCTTTATTTTTCCTTTCTAAGGTAAGAAGCTTCTTGTCCAATGGTGGGGGATTATTAATAATGAACTCTACTGTCTTCAATCTAGCAAGATCTAGTCAGCACCATAGGAGAAAGTGCTGCCTTGGGAGCTGCAGGCATTGTTATTTGGGGAGACATGAATTTAACTGCATCCAAGGTAAGTCAGTATCTTGAAGGTATATTTAATGTACACTAAAATTGATTTCTTCCTACATTTCTAGGCCAACTGTACAAAGGTGAAGCAGTTTGTGAGTTCTGATTTAGGGAGCTACATAGCCAATGTGACCAGAGCTGCTGAGGTATGCAGCCTTCACCTCTGCAGGAACAATGGCAGGTGCATAAGGAAGATGTGGAACGCGCCCAGTTACCTTCACTTGAACCCTGCAAGTTACCACATAGAGGCCTCTGAGGACGGGGAGTTTACTGTGAAAGGAAAAGCATCTGATACAGACCTGGCAGTGATGGCAGATACATTTTCCTGTCATTGTTATCAGGGATATGAAGGAGCTGATTGCAGAGAAATAAAGACGGCTGATGGCTGCTCTGGGGTTTCCCCTTCTCCTGGTTCACTAATGACACTTTGTCTACTGCTTTTAGCAAGTTATCGAAGCATTCAGTTGTGAGATAATTGAGTTTAAAGGGAATTGTGTGGCCTCTAGCCTAGTCATTTAAAGAAGGATGTAACTTATAACATTTTTTTTCTCTTATGAATTCTATTGAGAGATATTATAAGTAGACATTATGTATGTCACTTAACATAAACAGAAACATTATTTTATTTGCCTCCAGTCTGGCTAGGAAACCAGATCTGGGGTAAAGTCAATGTACACTTCCTCCTTATTGGAATATTTAAGTTGCATTTAAACTAAAACTAGTATAATTTAGTCTTTTCATGAATGTACATACATAAAATTATACATAAAAATATTAAATTATTCATTTCAAAGACTGTTTTTTCAAGTTGGCAATTTATTTAAGGAC